CCCAGGCCTCACCCCCTCAGTTGCACACTCACTTTCACACGAATGTCTCCATCCCCAGGCATCCTTCCTTCTGCATTTTGTCACAGTGAATGGCACCAGCATTCACCCAGTTACCTAAACGAGAGGGCTTTATGAAATGACCCTCTCATAGATTGCTGGCAAAGAGTAAATGACACAGTAACTTGCTGGTGCCATTTACCCAGACAGAATACAAGAGGATGGCTGCTGGGCTCCTCTGAAAGTCCACAACTTACTAGCTGAGTGATCCTGGGCAAGTTATTTAATCTGTTTTCTTATCCATAAAATGGGTTTGATGATAGTACCTACCTCACAAGGTTGTCATATGGATTAAACAATATTAGTTGTTGTCATTCATTGAGCCCTATATTAAGTCTTTTACTTGGATTCCCTTGAAGATGGAGTACCTAGTCCAAGGTCACACTGTTACCAAGTGGCAGATTCAGGTTTGGAAGCCAGAGTTCTCTGGCTCCTGAGCCATCTTCTTCACCTCACTGTCACACTTTCTGAAAACTGTATACCAAACAGGGAAATGCCTATGGTACAATGTTAAGTTAAAAGAGGATGGCAAATTGTATAATCAGTGTGAGTAAATCCACAAATAGGAAAGGCTACAAGGAAATATAGCAAATGGTTAAATATGGTTGTAATTTGGTGATTTTTCCCCTCTAGTATCTGTAGTCTCCACGTCTTCTTTATACACATTTTTTATTAATAAAGTTGCTTATTAAAAATATATTACATTAAAAACAATTACGAGTCTGCAACCTGTTCCCCTGTTTGAAAATTGCACTCTCTTGGTTTTTCGTCTCGGTTCTAGTCTTACTACCCTGAACAGAAACTCTTCAGTCCTCCCAAAGGCCATGGTAGGAAGTGGATATTGCAGCCATGTTCACCCCCACCCACTCCCTCGCTGACAACCTGGACCCTGGAGCAGGCTGTCAAAATCAGAGGGAAGTTCCAGATAGAACCCGGGCTGCTTTACCGCCTAGGGCTTTCTGGACAGCGCTACTTCAGATCAGTTACTTTTTTTTCTTTCTTTCTAAATAGCCGGCCGAATGCTCTTTTTCCAGTTCTGGCTAAGCTGTTAGCTGCAGCCGGGCGGCGACGCCTGCCAGGTACCTGGCTCCGTGAGCACCGCCCAAACTGGTCAGGCCAGTCCGTCCTGTGGCTGTTTCTGCCAGGACTCGCCCGAGTGTGTGTGTGCGCGTGTATGTCAGAGACCCACCCTGCTCCCCTGCAACCGAGGTAGGTGGAAGGCAGTTGCAGGCACCAGCCTGGCAGTCAGGCCAGATGGGTGGGGCTGAATTAATCTAACCTGGAATTTCAACTTGGCCTGCACAACAGGTGAGGGAAAAAAGCAGCAGAGAGAACGGGCAGTTTGGCAACTTGGAAATATTCCTGAGCCCTGCCCCTTACCCCCTGCCTGGAACGTAGCCCAGGGTGACTCTTCAAAGTGTCTGCGCCGGGTTTTAGGGCTTAGTCGCCCCACGGCCCCCTCGAGGCTGTCCGAGGCCCTCCTGAACGCTGTCCTCCTCAGTTACCCTCCGCGACGCGCCCGTTCCCCCTCCTCTGGGAGGCAGGGCGGGGGTATCGGATTAGTCTTTGTTTTCGACGCGAAAGAATCGAGCGCGGCGCGGGGGAGGCTGGTGATGGCAGGGCCGTGGGGTCCACCTGGACAGGGCATTCGGCCGTGACCCCTGCGAGGGTGCCCTTAGCCTCTGCCCCCGAGCAACCCCTTCTTGCCGGCCAGGCTGACTCGGTACGCAAACGCGCGATGTCCCCCATTGTCCTAGTGATGCGCTTCCCCTTTCTGTCTTTTTCAGGCAGCACTGCCTTCTCCAGCGTCCAGACCCTGGAGGAAAAATACCAGGAGAAACTGCTCACTCAGCTCTGCCCCCACCACACCCCTACCTGCTCAACTCATGCCTGGGTCCAGGGTGGGTGAGGGTGAAGAACCCACCGGGCCAAGATGATCCCTTTTCTGAGGGCTGCTGCTGGTGTCCTCCCCCAGATCCTGGGCCCCAGCAGGTGGGAGAGTGGCCCCCTACGGAGTCCGATCAGACTGCTGCAGAGGAGGTGAAGAGGGGTTGAGAAGAGGCATCCATCCACGAGACTGAAGCCACTTGCCTTCACCCTTGTAGACTCTTGACTGTTCTAGGCGAGAAGGACCTGTTGGTGGCCTTTGGAGGTGGCAGGAAACGACTGTGGTTCTGCCCCAGCACCTATGACCCCACCTCTGGCAGCATCATGAGCCAGTTTCAGGTGCCCCTGGCCGTCCAGCCGGACCTGCCAGGCCTTTATGACTTCCCTCAGCGCCAGGTGATGGTAGGGAGCTTCCCGGGGTCTGGGCTCTCCATGGCTGGGAGTGAGTCCCAACTCCGAGGGGGTGGAGATGGTCGAAAGAAACGGAAACGGTGTGGTACTTGTGAGCCCTGCCGGCGGCTGGAAAACTGTGGCGCTTGCACTAGCTGTACCAACCGCCGCACGCACCAGATCTGCAAACTGCGAAAATGTGAGGTGCTGAAGAAAAAAGTAGGGCTTCTCAAGGAGGTAAGCCGGCCCTTGCTGGGCTACCCTGTTCCTGGCTCACACGTTCCTCTGGCTTCTTTTGCAGGTGGAAATAAAGGCTGGTGAAGGAGCCGGGCCGTGGGGACAAGGAGCGGCTGTCAAGGTACCTTGTGTGTGTGCGTGCGTGTGTGTGCGTTTTCCTTTTTCCCCCTTCTCTCTCTCTTTAGACAGGCTCAGAGCTCAGCCCAGTTGATGGACCTGTTCCAGGTCAGATGGACTCAGGGCCAGTGTACCATGGGGACTCACGGCAGCTAAGCGCCTCAGGGGTGCCGGTCAATGGTGCTAGAGAGCCCGCTGGACCCAGTCTGCTGGGGACTGGGGGTCCTTGGCGGGTAGACCAAAAGCCCGACTGGGAGGCTGCCCCAGGCCCAGCTCATACTGCTCGCCTGGAAGATGCCCACGATCTGGTGGCCTTTTCGGCTGTGGCCGAAGCTGTGTCCTCTTATGGGGCCCTTAGCACCCGGCTCTATGAAACCTTCAACCGTGAGATGAGTCGTGAGGCTGGGAACAACAGCAGGGGACCCCGGCCAGGGCCTGAGGGCTGCTCTGCTGGCAGCGAAGACCTTGACACACTGCAGACGGCCCTGGCCCTCGCGCGGCATGGTATGAAACCACCCAACTGCAACTGCGATGGCCCAGAATGCCCTGACTACCTCGAGTGGCTGGAGGGGAAGATCAAGTCTGTGGTCATGGAAGGAGGGGAGGAGCGGCCCAGGCTCCCAGGGCCTCTGCCTCCTGGTGAGGCCGGCCTCCCAGCACCAAGCACCAGGCCACTCCTCAGCTCAGAGGTGCCCCAGATCTCTCCCCAAGAGGGCCTGCCCCTGTCCCAGAGTGCCCTGAGCATTGCCAAGGAAAAAAACATCAGCTTGCAGACCGCCATTGCCATTGAGGCCCTCACACAGCTCTCCTCTGCCCTCCCGCAGCCTTCTCATTCCACCCCCCAGGCTTCTTGCCCCCTTCCTGAGGCCTTGTCACCTCCTGCCCCTTTCAGATCTCCCCAGTCTTACCTCCGGGCTCCCTCATGGCCTGTGGTTCCTCCTGAAGAGCACTCATCTTTTGCTCCTGATAGCTCTGCCTTCCCTCCAGCAACTCCTAGAACTGAGTTCCCTGAAGCCTGGGGCACTGACACCCCTCCAGCAACGCCCCGGAGCTCCTGGCCCATGCCTCGCCCAAGCCCCGATCCCATGGCTGAACTGGAGCAGTTGTTGGGCAGCGCCAGTGATTACATCCAGTCAGTATTCAAGCGGCCTGAGGCCCTGCCTACCAAGCCCAAGGTCAAGGTGGAGGCACCCTCTTCCTCCCCGGCCCCGGCCCCATCCCCTGTACTTCAGAGGGAGGCTCCCACGCCATCCTCGGAGCCCGACACCCACCAGAAGGCCCAGACCGCCCTGCAGCAGCACCTCCACCACAAGCGCAGCCTCTTCCTAGAACAGGTGCACGACACCTCCTTCCCTGCTCCTTCAGAGCCTTCTGCTCCTGGCTGGTGGCCCCCACCAAGTTCACCTGTCCCACGGCTTCCAGACAGACCACCCAAGGAGAAGAAGAAGAAGCTCCCAACACCAGCTGGAGGTCCCGTGGGAACGGAGAAAGCTGCCCCTGGGATCAAGCCCAGTGTCCGAAAGCCCATTCAGATCAAGAAGTCCAGGCCCCGGGAAGCACAGCCCCTCTTCCCACCTGTCCGACAGATTGTCCTGGAAGGGCTTAGGTCCCCAGCCTCCCAGGAAGTGCAGGCTCATCCACCGGCCCCTCTGCCTGCCTCACAGGGCTCTGCTGTGCCCCTGCCCCCAGAACCTTCTCTTGCGCTATTTGCACCTAGTCCCTCCAGGGACAGCCTGCTGCCCCCTACTCAGGAAATGAGGTCCCCCAGCCCCATGACAGCCTTGCAGCCAGGCTCCACTGGCCCTCTTCCCCCTGCCGATGACAAGCTGGAAGAGCTCATCCGGCAGTTTGAGGCTGAATTTGGAGATAGCTTTGGGCTTCCCGGCCCCCCTTCTGTGCCCATTCAGGACCCCGAGAACCAGCAAACATGTCTCCCAGCCCCTGAGAGCCCCTTTGCTACCCGTTCCCCCAAGCAAATCAAGATTGAGTCTTCGGGGGCTGTGACTGTGCTCTCAACCACCTGCTTCCATTCAGAGGAGGGAGGACAGGAGGCCACACCCACCAAGGCTGAGAACCCACTCACACCCACCCTCAGTGGCTTCTTGGAGTCACCTCTTAAGTACCTGGACACACCCACCAAGAGTCTGCTGGACACACCTGCCAAGAGAGCCCAGGCCGAGTTCCCCACCTGCGATTGCGTCGGTAAGTCCGCCTGGGTATCAGGGAAGGGCAGATCCAAAAATGTTTACTCTCTGTGTTTCTGCAGAACAAATAGTGGAGAAAGATGAAGGTCCATATTATACTCACTTGGGATCTGGCCCCACGGTCGCCTCTATCCGGGAACTCATGGAGGAGCGGTGAGTGATACACAGATGTCCAAGGAGAAATGGTGCTAATGGTGGCTTCTGTCTCCCTCTTCAGGTATGGAGAGAAGGGGAAAGCCATCCGGATCGAGAAGGTCATCTACACGGGGAAGGAGGGAAAGAGCTCCCGCGGTTGCCCCATTGCAAAGTGGGTGAGTGTTGAGCCCACTCAAGAGCCACAGCTGCTCCTGCCCCTCACACCCTGCGTCCCTGCAGGTGATCCGCAGGCACACGCTGGAGGAGAAGCTACTCTGCCTGGTGCGGCACCGGGCAGGCCACCACTGCCAGAACGCTGTGATCGTCATCCTCATCCTGGCCTGGGAGGGCATTCCCCGTAGCCTCGGAGACACCCTCTACCAGGAGCTCACCGACACCCTCCGGAAGTATGGGAACCCCACCAGCCGGAGATGCGGCCTCAACGATGAGTATGTAGCAGAGGGCTTCAGGGCCAGGGCCCTCTATATCCCTGACCTGTGCTGTGTGTTGCAGCCGGACCTGCGCTTGCCAAGGCAAAGACCCCAACACCTGTGGTGCCTCCTTCTCCTTTGGTTGTTCCTGGAGCATGTACTTCAACGGCTGCAAGTATGCTCGGAGCAAGACACCTCGCAAGTTCCGCCTCGCAGGGGACAATCCCAAAGAGGTGAGCAGAGCTGGGCGGGGACCCTGCCTCCCCTCTGGATGTGTGACTGCCCCTCTCTCTGCAGGAAGAAGTGCTCCGGAAGAGTTTCCAGGACCTGGCCACCGAAGTCGCTCCCCTGTACAAGCGACTGGCCCCTCAGGCCTATCAGAACCAGGTAACGGGCCCTGGGCCTTTTGCTGCCCACATCCTACAGGAGACTGAAAGTAACTTTTTTGTAGCTGGGGCCTCTCAGCCAGAAAACCTCCCTCCTGCAGTCGAAGGGCAAGGTGACTATCATCCTTAACATCCCTCCTTCCAAATGTGAGCACCTCTCCTTGGCTGTCTACACAGGTGACCAACGAGGAAATAGCGATTGACTGCCGTCTGGGGCTGAAGGAAGGACGGCCCTTCGCGGGGGTCACGGCCTGCATGGACTTCTGTGCCCACGCCCACAAGGACCAGCATAACCTCTACAATGGGTGCACCGTGGTAAGCCTGTGCCCTGTCATAGCCCCACCTGTCCATGTCCTCTCTCCCCCACTGCTTGGGGCAGGTCTGCACCCTGACCAAGGAAGACAATCGCTGCGTGGGCAAGATTCCCGAGGATGAGCAGCTGCATGTTCTCCCCCTGTACAAGATGGCCAACACGGATGAGTTTGGTAGCGAGGAGAACCAGAATGCAAAGGTGGGCAGCGGAGCCATCCAGGTGCTCACCGCCTTCCCCCGCGAGGTCCGACGCCTGCCCGAGCCTGCCAAGTCCTGCCGCCAGCGGCAGCTGGAAGCCAGAAAGGCAGCAGCCGAGAAGAAGAAGATTCAGAAGGAGAAGCTGAGCACTCCGGAGAAGATCAAGCAGGAGGCCCTGGAGCTGGCGGGCATTACGTCGGACCCAGGTGTGTGGGGGGAGGGTGCCCGCTTGGAGTCACCCCTCTGCCATCTTGCCTTCTGTTTCCCCAGGCCTGTCTCTGAAGGGTGGATTGTCCCAGCAAGGCCTGAAGCCCTCCCTCAAGGTGGAGCCGCAGAACCACTTCAGCTCCTTCAAGTACAGCGGCAACGCGGTGGTGGAGAGCTACTCGGTGCTGGGCAACTGCCGGCCCTCCGACCCTTACAGCATGAACAGCGTGTACTCCTACCACTCCTACTATGCACAGCCCAGCCTGACCTCCGTCAATGGCTTCCACTCCAAGTACGCTCTCCCGTCTTTTAGCTACTATGGCTTTCCATCCAGCAACCCCGTCTTCCCCTCTCAGTTCCTGGGTCCTGGTGCCTGGGGGCACAGTGGCAGCAGTGGCAGTTTTGAGAAGAAGCCAGACCTCCACGCTCTGCACAACAGCCTGAGCCCGGCCTACGGTGGTGCTGAGTTTGCCGAGCTGCCCAGCCAGGCTGTTCCCACAGACGCCCACCACCCCACTCCTCACCACCAGCAGCCTGCGTACCCAGGCCCCAAGGAGTATCTGCTTCCCAAGGCCCCCCTACTCCACTCAGTGTCCAGGGACCCCTCCCCCTTTGCCCAGAGCTCCAACTGCTACAACAGATCCATCAAGCAAGAGCCAGTAGACCCGCTGACCCAGGCTGAGCCTGTGCCCAGAGACGCTGGCAAGATGGGCAAGACACCTCTGTCCGAGGTGTCTCAGAATGGAGGACCCAGTCACCTTTGGGGACAGTACTCAGGAGGCCCAAGCATGTCCCCCAAGAGGACTAACGGTGTGGGTGGCAGCTGGGGTGTGTTCTCGTCTGGGGAGAGTCCTGCCATCGTCCCTGACAAGCTCAGTTCCTTTGGGGCCAGCTGCCTGGCCCCTTCCCACTTCACAGATGGCCAGTGGGGGCTGTTCCCCGGTGAGGGGCAGCAGGCAGCTTCCCACTCTGGAGGACGGCTGCGAGGCAAACCGTGGAGCCCCTGCAAGTTTGGGAACAGCACCTCGGCCTTGGCTGGGCCCAGCCTGACTGAGAAGCCGTGGGCGCTGGGGGCAGGGGATTTCAACTCGGCCCTGAAAGGTAGTCCTGGGTTCCAAGACAAGCTGTGGAACCCCATGAAAGGAGAGGAGGGCAGGATTCCAGCCGCAGGGGCCAGCCAGCTGGACAGGGCCTGGCAGTCCTTTGGTCTGCCCCTGGGATCCAGCGAGAAGCTGTTTGGGGCTCTGAAGTCAGAGGAGAAGCTGTGGGACCCCTTCAGCCTGGAGGAGGGGCCGGCTGAGGAGCCCCCCAGCAAGGGAGCGGTGAAGGAGGAGAAGGGCGGTGGTGGTGCGGAGGAGGAAGAGGAGGAGCTGTGGTCGGACAGTGAACACAACTTCCTGGACGAGAACATCGGCGGCGTGGCCGTGGCCCCAGCCCACGGCTCCATCCTCATCGAGTGTGCCCGGCGGGAGCTGCACGCCACCACGCCGCTTAAGAAGCCCAACCGCTGCCACCCCACCCGCATCTCGCTGGTCTTCTACCAGCACAAGAACCTCAACCAGCCCAACCACGGGCTGGCCCTCTGGGAAGCCAAGATGAAGCAGCTGGCGGAGAGGGCACGGGCACGGCAGGAGGAGGCTGCCCGGCTGGGCCTGGGCCAGCAGGAGGCCAAGCTCTACGGGAAGAAGCGCAAGTGGGGGGGCACTGTGGTTGCTGAGCCCCAGCAGAAAGAGAAGAAGGGGGTCGTCCCCACCCGGCAGGCACTGGCTGTGCCCACAGACTCGGCGGTCACCGTGTCCTCCTATGCCTACACGAAGGTCACTGGCCCCTACAGCCGCTGGATCTAGGTGCCAGGGAGCCAGCGTACCTCAGCGTCGGGCCTGGCCCGAGCTGTCTCTGTGGTGCTTTTGCCCTCATACCTGGGGGCGGGTTGGGGGTGCAGAAGTCTTTTTATCTCTATATACATATATAGATGCGCATATCATATATATGTATTTATGGTCCAAACCTCAGAACTGACCCGCCCCTCCCTTACCCCCACTTCCCCAGCACTTTGAAGAAGAAACTACGGCTGTCGGGTGATTTTTCCGTGATCTTAATATTTATATCTCCAAGTTGTCCCCCCCCCTTGTCTGGGGGGTTTTTATTTTTATTTTCTCTTTGTTTTTAAAACTCTATCCTTGTATATCACAATAATGGAAAGAAAGTTTATAGTATCCTTTCACAAAGGAGTAGTTTTAAATTCCATTTAAAATGTGTATTTATTGGATTTTTTAAAAGCGACAATAGTAATGGTAAAGGATGGGCAGGAAAGGCCAGTAGTGCTCCCCCGCCCAGTCTCGCTGGGTCTGGCGAGCCAAGCCCCTCGGGCGCTGGCGAGGTCCTCAGCCATCTGCCCCTCGAGAGCCAAGCGCGGACGGTAGCCACCCAGTTCATCCCTCCCGACATACACCCCTTCCCTTTGGGGAAGGGAGCCTCAGGACAGCTTCTGTCCTCTCTGATAGGATGGGAGAGTCTGCAGAAAACCATCTGGGGTCCCTTTTCCAGTCCCCGGCTTGGAGTCGAAGGGCAGATGCACCCCAGGCCAGCCCCACGAGATGCTGGCATAGCTTTCCCCAGAAACCAGGTTGGAAGTAGATGGCTTCAAGCTTGCTAGTCTCCACACTGAATCCTCTGTCCGTTATTTATGGAGTCACACGATGTCATGGTTCACTAGGCAGCACCTCACGCTGGAGCTGGAGTGCGAGGTTCTTAGGGGCCGTGCCCACCATGTTGCCAAGCCAATGCATGCTGAGCTGAAGGAATTTGTCTTAGTGGCAGTTTTTTAAAAAATGCCCCCAAAGTCTATGCTGATACTGAAAAAGGGCTACTGTATCTTTAAAAACAGGAAGTTGAACCCAAGCTGTGAAAAGCCAGTGGTGCTCTGTGCATGGTGCTGTGCGGAGCCTGGTGCTGTAGTGTTGTGCTGGGACTTTCTTGACTCTTGGGCAGGTCACATCCTACAGGAGCTCAGCAGACCAGTGTAACAACAGTTAATGCATCTATCCTGATCCCTGAATTTCCACATTGGACAATGGTGCATGCCTCACACCTGAGCCTGCTTCCTCCATGCTGTCATTGGGTTCGGGGGCCTACACTTAACAATTTTAAAGTGCAAGAGTCAAACATTTTCAACAGGTTGCTATAATTTTCCTCCCTAATTGGTGCCATTTCTCCATTTGATCATTTTCTTTTTTTCCTTTCTCCCCTCTTCATCCACTTTAATATAGCTGTTCTGAAATTCTGGTGCATTCATTCGGTTCTTTGAAATGAGAATGTGGTGCTTAATTTTTGTGACGTTGTCGAGAGAGGTTGGGCCTGATGGGAGCAACACTCATCATCACCAAGTCAAACTTTGTTGGAGTGTTGGTTTTTCTTGTGATATTAGCAGAAATGATCTCATGCTAGCCATGTGGATGTGTGTGTGGTGAATGGGGGGCTTCATCAGGACACACAGAGGGGAATGTGGCCACACGGTGGATGACCACCAAGCCCTGAGATGAACAGGTATTTACTGAGCAGTTGTATTCAGATATGGGTCTTCATGAATCATGTTTAACAATCAGATGACCGCTATAGGCAAGTTCCTGAGCTTCCGGGTGCCTTGAGTAAGAGCTGAGAACCGGCCTGCTGGGTGTTTACTGTATCTGTTTGGAAGCACTGGCGGAGGGTCGTTGTAAGATGTCCTGAGCATTTATGTGGTCTGGTTTTAACTGTAAATAGTGAAAGATTTTTTTAAGCACTTTTGCCTAGATTTAAACAGCAACTTGAAAAAAAAAGTATGTTTTAACATGTAATTGTGGGAGAAATTGTAAATAGTAGCCGAATATTTAATGTGCTTTGTCTATCCTCCACTTTTACCATATTCTGTAAAGTTGCATTTATTTTACAGGACAAAAAAATGAAATATTATTGCTTTTGAAATAAATACCCAAGAGCTTATCAGGACTTAGAATTATTCAGAACTCAGATTTATAGGAAAACCTCTGACCTTCAGTTTGACAAGCTAAAGGAAGCAGAGTCTTTAATGAGCATGCTAATTTTCTAGTTTTGAGGAAAAATTGGGTCCTTTAAATGCTATTTTGCTTATCGCATCAGTACTTTTATGCAGGTCTCATTTGACTCCGTGCTTAGGTAGATGCGGGGGTGCCTTGAAAACTTCATTTTAAATGATCTTAAGCAAGAAATACAATATTTTACGAAACATTTGGAGAATGTGACCGTCTGTATGACCCGTGGAAGCCCCAGGTTGGCTGTTGGTTTGGAAGGTCCCGAGTGTAACCCAGGTGATTCTGATACTTGGCATGTGTGAATCTTCCTGATGTATGTTAAATAAACTCTTCCCCTCATCACCCTTTGGTAGGAAAGCCATTAGATGAAAGGAGAAACCAATACAAGCTAAAAGCATGCGACGTCTGTCCCCCAGCCCAAACAGCCTTGGTTCATCAGTTTCTGCAGTAGGAGATAGGCTGCTGAGAGGTGAGTCAAGAGGCAGTCTCCATTGGATGTCCCCACTCCCCGCAGAATGGCGTTTCCAGAGTTAGGCGGTGTGGTTGCCGTGCTCAAGCCCATGCTGATTTGTACACTACATGTCTAACCTACCTCAAATCTCAGTCATTAAAATTAGCATGCTTTAGACATATATTTAAAAAGTAACTATGCACAGCTCTTTATCCCCCCCTTGCTGCTGAAGCTTTCTTAAAGAGAAAAATCAAATTTTTATTTTTTACTGGCACTATCATTTTTTAAGTCCTAAAGATGATTAACAGACATTTTTATCATGAGAAGAAAAATAAAGCCATTGCAACTAAAGAACCTAACAGCATGACCAAGTTCGAAGAGTCATATTATAGCAACGGAAATCGATGGCGTCTTAGTCATCTCCCCAGTGTGCCCTGTCCACGGACACCATCCACGTGCAGTGCAAACATTTGGTTCCTTTTCTGCTCTGTTTTGTTTTCCCTGCCTGTTGCGTGCAAGGGAAGTGCTTGTAAAGTTCTGTGCTACGAGATTTTTAAAATAAAAATCGCTTCGCAGCAGGTTCTCACAAAATAACTGGTGCTAGCTCAAGAAATCATCATCTGACCATCAGAAATCTTGACTAAAGGTGTTGCATGGATTTGGGGGTCTTTCGGTTTTTGGTTTTGGGTCTGGCTTTTAGCAGGGCCAATGTTTCCCACACCCCGGCTTCATGGGTACTGCTTTGCCTTCTCACCAAGGTGACGATGGTGTGCGTGGAAAGAGATGATACCCCACCGCCCCCTCTTGGTCCTTCCACCAGCCTCTTTTGGGAACAGTAGTTTGCAGAGCAAGGGATTTTTAAAGCGCTAAAGCAAGGAAAGAAGTAGCAGAGCTTAACTGCTTTGTACCACACAGCAGTAGATGTGCAAGGACGGTTGACAATGAGTCGATGATAACCTAATTTCATTGAGAGAAACCCAGCCAGACTTGCTTCTAGAGGTTTAATCACCATGAGATCTCAAACCAAGGCAAAGCTGGTGGAAAACTATATGATATCCCTGACGTGCCTCAACCAGTATCTCTTTCCTTTTGTTACTGAAGTGTGTTTTATGGACTAGGAAGCATTTTTATGAATTGAAATAGTCTAAATAAAATGGTGCTATGGTGTTTTAATGTGACTGTCCCTGATCCTGTCTTGCTGAGGTGCTATCAACGTTCTGAAACCACAACCAACCAAAAACAAGGTGGGCTCCAGTCTCTTGGCTTTTTTTTTTCCCTCCCCTCTTTTGGTGCTGTCTTAGACCCGTTTACCGTGCTATAATCTGCTCTGAGCAGTGTTGTGTTGTGTTGTATTGTTCTTCCCTTGGTGGCCAAACAAAGCAAGTCGAGAAGGCAGCTATCTCCCTTTCTGTGATCGGGAGTGGGCCTGCCTGGCTTGGCAGGTGCTTTTTGGTTCCACACCTGTCTTCTCAGGCTTGATGTGAAAGAAAGGGCGAAGGGTTTTTTGAGTTTTTGTTTTTGAGGAAGGGGAGTTGGGTACTTCTGCCTCTCCTAGCATGATAGGCATTCTCATAGCCAGGGACAGATTTTCTCCTGCAGCCCAGGGTGCTAAGCAGACATCTCTGGGAGTCCCAAGGGCACACCAAGGGAGACCAGATGGATCTCCTTCCTCCCCTGGCACTGGCTGGGACCATGGTGGGCAGGGGCTTCATTCTCTGACCCAGCGTTGCTTCTGCCTCTCATTGGTAACCCCTTATGTTCGGACTAAAGGAAGGAGCTTTCTTTGCTCACTCGATGCCACTGAGGCTGCTTTTTAGTTGGTGCTAACCTAAATTTCTTCTTGGGTCCACAGAAGTTGATGTTTTAAAAACTCACCAGGAAGCTCCATTTTGTGTCATCCACTGTCACAATAATTTTTTTAAATACCTCAAAAACAGGACATCATGACAACTTCAGTAAAGTAGATTCCATGAGGGTCTGATACCTGCAGGTTGTCCGTCTGATGACATACTTGACCTTGAAAAATCTGGGGTCATTTTGTTTTTCATTCTTCAGCAGTTAAGATAGCGGAACGCCGAAAGGAAGGAGCGTAGTTGGCTGTATTTCATGTTTAAGTTTTGCTTTTGAATAAAATGTGAATTTCCTATGCCCATCTCATTGAGCTTTCTCAGTCATTGTTGCTGTCATTTGAAATGACTCCCTCAAAACCTAGTTTTATTAGCCAGCTGCCTCTGCTGTAGTACATGGCCAACTTCAACATACCCTGGACCAAAACATTTTTGAGGTGCATACCCCCAACATAAGTTACACAGTCCCACATCCAGGTGCACAGAGTGCGAGTGCACTCCGCGAGTGCGGGGGGAGGGGCGGCCCCCTCTGGTGCTCCCAGCCCTTCCTCCTGCAGAGCTGCAGGCAAGAGCAGAGCAATAGGCTTCTCCCCTGAGCAGAGACCGCAGCACAGAAATGCAAGGTCTAAAGTTGCTTTTTGCCTAAGAATCAGCGAGCGATTTGGCCTACTTCCTCATTGGCTTCTATTCTGATATCAGGGATGCTTTTTGTAGTGGTATTGTTTGCTCCCTCTTCGCGTTTTGACTACCCGTCATTCAGGGGTAACTCATCACTCTTCACACGGGGATTTAAATTAAGAAACTAATTGGCTCATGTGAACATTCCAAATTTTCTTGGTTTCAATACCCTTTTTTTTCTTTTGAGGGGAAAAGAGGGGAGAAAAACAGGAGTGATGTCATTTCTTTTTCATGTATTCCAATTAAAGAAACAAGGGCAGGTCGTATAATGGCATATTAATACATTAGACTTAATCTAGAACCCCTGTAGCTTTTTGATGTGTTTTATTTCTTATCTCTTTGAATTCCTGTTTGGTTACTTGGCTTCCAATGGAGGTGAACTTAACAACCATACTTGAATATTCCGTCTTGACTTTGTAAACTGTGGCTACTTGAAATGAAGTTTATCTGGGGTTGATGGATGAATGGTAGATTTTTGCAATGTCTCAAGGCAATAGGATGTGTATTAAACTGTAGATATTCTTAGTACAGTAAATTTATGCTGATAATTTTATTTTGTATAATTTTTACCTTTTTGTTAATATTTTTTCCTTCCACTTTATTGGTTTGCCTCCTGAGCTACCCCTCCTTACCCTCCCTTCTCCCTCAGTGTTTCAGTAAATTTAATTTAGGGTGCCTAGAAATTGCAAGTATGTATCCTTTTTGATTTGTATTTTATTATAATTTACACAAACAACTGGGTTTGTGAACTGTATTACTCCTGGTATCTTTAAAATATTGTGGGTGTTTTAATAAATTTTATATTTATTTTTTGCACTCAAATTCAGTGTGGGTTCTCTTTTTCCCCTTCTTGA